ACCAAAGCATCAGCCGGGCCCCTGCACTGACCGCAGACGCCCCCAACACACGCCACCACGCCACACTGCGCCGGGAGGCGTCGGGGAGGGGGCGCCAGCGCGGGCCGCTGGCGCCGCAGGGAGCCGGTGGGCTCCGGGCGCGCTGCCAGGAAGGGCCGCACCGTAGGGGCCGCCGCCTCTCGCCACGTGGTGGTGGCAGCGGCGGGGTCCGGGGCGCCTTCCCAGCTGGAGAAACCCGGAGCAGCCGGGGAGGAGGAGGCGGAGGAGGCGGCGGCGGCGGAGGAGGAGCGGGGCGGACGGGAGGGAGGGGGTTGGGGGGAGGGGTGGGGGGTGGGGAGAGACCCGGCGGCGGCGACAGGGCGAGGAGCAGAGCGCGGTACCAGGGGGGTGGGGGCACTGGTGCCCGTTTGGGGAGGGAGCAGGCGGAGGGGGTAAGCTGCGATTACAAGCAGGAACCGGCAGCAGCTGTGAGTCCCCGGCTGGGGCTAGGGCTGGGGGAGGGGAGCGGCGCCCGGGCTGGGCCCCAGGGGTCGCGGGGTGGGCAGGAGGAGGCGGCAGGAGGGCGGCTGGCAGCCGCACGGGATGGCTGGGAGGGAAGGGGTCCGGTGTCGGCCGCCCTCATCCCCTCGCGTCCCCCTCCGCCGCCGTTCCTCAGGCCGCGCCACTCCCGGAGCCCCTTCCCCGGCCCCGAGAGGGTGTCCGGGGGCCCAGGGCTCGGCCGGTTGTGGGGGAGGGGGCTGCGTGGTCTCGGCCCCCGAGAGGGGAGGGGCGACAATTTCTGTCGGCCGAGCGAAAGGGGTTTAAAGGGCGGCTCTTAAAGGGGCCGCAGGAGGGGCCCGGGCCGACAGAGGCACTCACCCCTTCCCCAGCCGCCTTCCATTGCGCTCACCCGGGCGCTGGGCCCAGAGAGGAATGCGGAGGAAGGAGGCATTTGTGGTGCGGCCTCGGGGACAGAGCCCCGCCAGCGGGGTGGGCGCAGAGGGGCGGGCGGGGGTCTGGGGGGGTGTGGTAAGCGCTGGCGCGCGGAGCTGGGGGGAGGGGATGGCGTGGGAAGGAGAGGGTTAAAGGTGGGGCCGGCCCTACAAACGCGCGCACACACTCCTTACTCAGACCCAGTCACTCGCGTTTCCCTGGCACTTAGATGGGCCTGTGGGTGGCGGAGGGGGGGGGGTGGATTGAATTGGAGCCTGCGCCGGAGCCCTTTGCACCCCAAGCTCCTGCAGCCCGACCTGGGGGCCCCGCTGTCTGAACTCACAGCTCCCTGCCGAGCCCCCTCTCCGGGGTGCACATAACGCTCCAGCGCGCGCACACACCTCGGACAGTCCCCTCGCGTCTCACGTGACACGCGGCCCGGACGTGCCACCCTGCCCACGCGCTCACGCACGCGTGCACACACCAGCCTCCTGGTCGCTGCCCCACTCCGTCCCGACGCCCCTGCGACCCCGAAGGCACTCATTGACTGACACACCTACACTCATTCACAGACGCACACTCCCCCCATACGCCAACCCCAGACACACATTCATAACCAGGCCCGAGAGAAGTACACACGCACCCCCTCACTGCCTACTCCTGCTTTCGGGAGCCTGAGTCATTCCTGCCCCCTCGTAGGGTTCCCCATTTCCCGGTGCGCGGGCACCCTGAGACAGCCTTGGGAATTCGTTCGCGTCCCCTTCCACCTGGGTCCCCTTCCCCAGTTTGCGCCCCGTAACACTCAGCCAAGGACTTCCTGTGGGTCCCAGGTCAGGGGCCAAGGGGTCCTGGACCGCTGCCACAGCCCCGGTGCGCCCGGGGGAGGCGCTTCCTTTTCCTGAACTCTGGGATCCTGCGGGAGGAAGTGGGGAAGTTGGGCGGGGGTGCAGCCGAGGGCGTGCCGACTGTGGAGGGGCCGACCCTCGCGCAGCTCTGGGCCTTCCTTGGGGAGGAGCTGGGGTGCCAGAGGCCCAGGCTGAGGAGCTTGGCGGCGAGGTATTTGGGGAAGTAAGGCCTGGGGTGGAGAAGGCCCTGTCCACGGTTGCTCCTGCTCTCCTAGGAGGCCCCGTGTGGGCCGCGGCCCGGCCCTCACCATGGAGTCCATGTTCGAGGACGACATCAGCATCCTGACGCAGGAGGCCCTGGGGCCTAGTGAGGTGTGGCTGGACAGTCCCGGAGACCCCTCGCTTGGGGGCGACATGTGCTCCGCCTCCCACTTTGCCCTCATCACTGCTTACGGAGACATCAAGGAACGGCTGGGGGGCCTGGAGAGGGAGAACGCCACCCTCCGACGCCGCCTCAAAGTCTACGAGATCAAGGTCAGAACTTGGAGAGGAGGGCGCCTGATAGATCCACTCTCCTGAAGCTCCACCCCACCTGCAGTACCCACTGATCAGTGACTTTGGAGAGGAGCATGGCTTTTCTCTGTATGAAATCAAGGATGGCTCCCTGCTGGAGGTGGAGAAGGTCAGCCTGCAGCAACGGCTCAACCAGTTCCAGCATGAGGTGAGCCTACCAGGCTGGGCGCACCCCCTGAGCCCTGTGGTGGGGCCCTCTGGGCCTCATCCAGTTACAGAAGAACAAGGAGCAGGAAGAACAGCTTGGAGAGATGATCCAGGCCTACGAGAAACTCTGCGTGGAGAAGAGTGACTTGGAGACAGAGCTGAGGGAGATGGTGAGGCCTGGGGAGCCGGAGGTGCTTGAGGAGTGCAGACCCTCCCCTCTGTCTCTCTCTCCAGAGGGCCCTGGTGGAGACGCACCTGCGTCAGATCTGTGGTTTGGAGCAGCAGCTGCGGCAACAGCAAGGCCTCCAGGATGCAGCCTTCTCCAACCTGAGCCCACCGCCAGCCCCCGCCCCTCCCTGCACTGATTTAGACCTGCACTACCTGGCACTGAGAGGGGGATCTGGCTTGAGTCATGGTGAGATCTCAGTGACCCCGACTTACCTCCTAAGCTCGCCTGACGTTGTCCTGTCCACCGACAGCAGGCTGGCCGGGCTCCACACCCAGTGTGAGTGACCTGGAGCGGCGGCGGCTAGAAGAGGCTTTGGAGGCCGCGCAGGGAGAGGCCCGGGGGGCTCAGCTCCGGGAGGAGCAGCTCCAGGCCGAGTGCGAGCGGCTGCAGGGGGAGCTGAAGCAGCTGCAGGAGACCCGGGCCCAGGTAAATGCAGGGGCCTGGAACAGCTTCTGGAGTTGGGCTCTGACCTCTTCATCTTCTTCCTTAGGATCTGGCCTCCAACCAGTCGGAGCGAGACATGGCGTGGGTGAAAAGAGTTGGGGATGATCAGTAAGTCACATTGGTAACCCTGGTCCCTCCGTTTCTCGTCTTTCCCACTGCCCTCTGACTTCAGGGTGAATTTGGCGCTGGCCTACACCGAGCTGACGGAGGAGCTGGGCCGGCTTCGGGAGTTGAGTTCCCTACAGGGGAGAATCTTGAGGACTCTGTTGCAGGAACAGGCCCGGAGTGGCGGTGAGATGGGGCAGGGCAGGGGGAGGCAGCCGGTCCCCCCACCCCGTCCCGGTTTCTCTTCCAGGCCAGAGGCACTCGCCGCTGTCACAACGCCACTCCCCGGCCCCCCAGTGCCCCTCCCCCTCCCCGCCTGCCCGAGCGGCTCCCCCGTGCCCCCCGTGCCAGTCCCCCGTCCCCCAGCGCCGCTCTCCCGTGCCCCCGTGCCCCTCGCCGCAGCAGCGCCGCTCTCCGGCCTCACCCTCCTGCCCGTCGCCCGTCCCGCAGCGCCGCTCGCCGGTGCCGCCGTCGTGCCAGTCCCCCAGCCCGCAGCGCCGTTCCCCGGTGCCCCCCAGCTGCCCGGCCCCGCAGCCCCGGCCACCGCCGCCGCCCCCGCCGGGCGAGAGGACGCTGGCCGAGCGCGCCTACGCCAAGCCGCCCAGCCACCACGTGAAGGCCGGCTTCCAGGGCCGCCGCAGCTACTCTGAGCTGGCGGAGGGCGCGGCCTACGCGGGCGCCTCCCCGCCCTGGCTGCAGGCCGAAGCGGCCACTCTCCCCAAGCCCCGGGCCTACGGCAGCGAGCTCTACGGCCCTGGCAGGCCCCTCAGCCCGCGGCGCGCCTTCGAGGGCATCCGGCTGCGCTTCGAGAAGCAGCCGTCGGAGGAGGACGAGTGGGCTGTGCCCACCAGCCCGCCCAGCCCGGAGGTGGGCACCATCCGCTGCGCCTCCTTCTGCGCGGGCTTCCCCATCCCCGAGTCGCCCGCCGCCACCGCCTACGCCCACGCCGAGCACGCGCAGTCCTGGCCGTCCATCAACGTGAGTGGGGCGCCCGCGTTCCGCCCACCCCGGGACCATAAGTGACTTCCTTCTCTCTCGACAGTTGCTGATGGAGACGGTGGGCTCCGACATCCGCAGCTGCCCCCTCTGCCAGCTGGGTTTCCCTGTCGGGTACCCGGATGATGCCCTCATCAAACACATTGACTCCCACCTGGAGAACAGCAAGATCTAGGGCACCAGCCCCACCCACTGGCTGTTTCTCCGTCCTCTCCTATCACCCCCAAACACTCACTTTGAATGCTGCATGAATCTCGTGGGGGGTCCCTGCCCTTGCGACCCCCAGATACCTCCACTTGCTACCGAGTCAACGTGTGTGCCATCTTCCCTGGTCCAGGCACCACTCAGCTCTGGCTCTTCCTGGGAGGTCAGCCGAGGCTCCCCCCATGCTCCTGGTTTCTGCTTAGGAGGTGGGGACTTGGGCTGGGATGGGGACGGCATACCCCTCCCAGGCCTCTCCCTCTGCCTTTCTGTTCTTAATCAGGGTTGGATCCAAGAAGGTGTCCAGTGCTTGGGCCTGGGGTGGGGGGAAGGTGTTAGAGGACTCCAGGAGCTCCTGCACCCCTCCCCAAATGTCCATCTTTCTCAGACGGGGCTCTGTCTGGGGAGCACCCACAGGCTGCCTTTGGGGTCCCAGAGCCTGCTCTGTGCACTGACCCCAGTTCCTCCATCCTGTGGCCAGCCTAGGGCTCATGGCATGGGCCCCCACTGGGGGAGGGAGGCATCTTGTTTCTTGTGGTTCCCTGCAGGCCAGTCCTGTCCTCCTTTCCCTGTTCTGCCCACTCTGGGGAATAGGGAGGGGAGGAGAGGAGAGGAGAGGGAGGATCCTGGAGGACTGGGAAGATCTAGCCTAAAGAGGCTTCTCTGAGGGCCAGGGCCCTACAGCATGCCCCTACGGCCAGGGGACTGTCTGCCAGCCTCCCAGGCCCATGCCCTCCTGGTGCCCCTGGCACTGAGGCACAGATCGTCAAGGCAGGTACCCCCTCAACCCTTCTTCCACTGGAGCCCCTGACACCACAGGTGCCCTGGAGCCCTTGTGTGACTCAGCCTCTGTTAGCTGGGTGGGTGTCATCAGCCCCTGCCTCCCAGGCCAGAACCTGAGAACGGGCCCAGGGTGCTGTGGAGATCAACTTCAAAAGAGCTAACCCCTTCCCACACTCCACCCACCCACCTACATTTCCTCTGTGAAATCTACCTCAGAGTTGTACCCTCAGAAGGACGGGTAAGCAGGAGGCCAGGGGGTCCCCAGGGCTGAGGTGGGGAGCCTTCTACGGCGAAAGCCTGCCACCCCACAATGAATCCACCCTGCTCCACTGCGCGCCTCTCCCAGGTCTCAGCTCTGGGTGGGGAGCAGTGGCCGCTACCGACAGCGCATGTCCCGCTCTTATCCAACTCTTCCAGGCCCCACCTCCCTGCACCCCTCCCCTCTATAGAGCAGGGGAGTGAAGGGGTATGTCAGGCGGGGAAGGGGCCAAGGACACGTCATTGTACCCTGAGCGTCCCCAGGGAGTGGAAATGGGGAAGGGGGCCTGGAGAGGGGAGGCAGGGGCCCCTGTGCTCTCTGAACAAGTTGAAAGTCCAAATAAAACTTACCTGTTCCATCTGTGCTCAATCTGTGCCCTCTGTGGCTGGGGGCAGGGCGGG